TTGGAAGCCAGGCCCTGACGACCGCTGGGTGTTCCTGCGTCTGTGGCATCACCCATCTGTTGGGCCCTGTGGATTCAGAATTGTTTGTTTACTTAAAGCCAGAACAAGGCATTCCTGTCCTTCCCACTTTCAGGGCAAGAGGCCTGAACCTCCAGTGTAGCGGATTCATTTCTGTCCGGTTTGTGGCCAAGTCAGAGCCATTTCCTAGTGCCAAAAACAGAGACTGAGCTTTTTTCTGTCTGTGGGAGATTTTACAACCCAGTCCCATTTCAAAGAGAAGACTGAGGCCAGGAGTGTCTTACCCGGAGTAGCCAGGTGAGTCAGTGGCCAGGAAGCCAGGACCCCTCTGACAGTTTATGCTTTATGACCGGGCGCCCTTGTTCTCATTCATGGAGATTGACGACAATTTCTGCTCTTCTCCCAGTGACCTGCACAGTGATGCCAAGTCAGCCATTCTGCTCTGCCTCCTGGGGTCTGAACTGTGTTCTCCAGCAGGGATGGGGGATGCATGAAGCTGCACCCACTGCCTGGCCTAGAGAGAGCCACTGGGCCCCAGTGACCACCAGGCGACAAGATGGGGATCTCACTGTGCACTCAGGTCACAACACCTGTGACTTAGAGGAGTGACTTTGGTCCTTACAGTCAGTGAAGTGGGCACGCAGGTGGGGAAACATAGGTCTGACACCTACTTGGAGGCCACAGAGCAGCATGTGGCTGCCAGGGCTGAGAGTTGCACCCAGGGCTGGGCACCATCAATTGCCTTTGACGGACATGGGTTGGTCCCTAGAGGCAGCAGGGCCAGGGCGGCTGCAGCCCCAGCTGTCATAGCTCTGGGGTTGGGGAAACCTCAGGTGTGTCAGTGTGGCTGGGAGGTGGTGAGACATGCACTGCCTTCTGCATCCCCCTAGAAGGAGAAGCTCAAGGAAAGGCATACTTGGGAGGAGCCATGGGATGAGGCTGGAATGCTGGGGGTGGAGCCTGGAGAGCTTGGAGCCCTCATAAGACCTGATAGCAAGGAGGGGGCACATTTCAGGGACACCATGAAGGGTGGCTTCACTGGGGGTGATGAGTACCAGAAGCACTTCCTGCCCAGGGACTACTTGGCTACTTACTACAGCTTCGATGGCAGCCCCTCACCCGAGGCCGAGATGCTGAAGTTTAACTTGGAATGTCTCCACAAGACCTTCGGCCCTGGTGAGCAGAGGGTGGCCCTTCCCCTTGAGCCTACCCATCCATTACCAGTCTTTCCCTCCCACAGGAGGCCTCCAAGGGGACACGCTGATTGACATTGGCTCAGGTCCTACCATCTACCAAGTTCTTGCTGCCTGTGATTCCTTCCAAGACATCACTCTCTCCGACTTTACCGACCGCAACCGGGAGGAGCTGGAAAAGTGGCTGAAGAAGGAGCCGGGGGCCTATGACTGGACCCCAGCGGTGAAATTCGCCTGTGAGCTGGAAGGAAACAGGTAGGGGTGCAGAGGTTGGGGAGGGGGTTCCCGGGCCTCCCCGACTCCCTCTCTCTCTCTGCAGCGGCCGATGGGAGGAGAAGGAGGAGAAGCTGCGGGCAGCGGTGAAGCGGGTGCTCAAGTGCGATGTCCACCTGGGCAACCCGCTGGCCCCGGCTGTGTTGCCTCTCGCCGACTGTGTGCTCACCCTGCTGGCCATGGAGTGTGCCTGCTGTAGCCTTGATGCCTACCGCGCTGCCCTGTGCAACCTTGCCTCACTGCTCAAGCCGGGTGGCCACCTGGTGACCACTGTCACGCTTCGGCTCCCGTCCTACATGGTGGGGAAGCGTGAATTTTCCTGCGTGGCCCTGGAGAAAGAGGAGGTGGAGCAGGCTGTCCTGGATGCTGGCTTTGACATTGAACAGCTCCTACACAGTCCCCAGAGCTACTCTGTCACCAATGCTGCCAACAATGGGGTCTGCTTCATTGTGGCTCGCAAGAAGCCTGGGCCCTGAGCCAGGAGGGCCAGCCAGAGGTCTGGTCAGGCTGTGAGGCCTTGGCCATCTGTATGCTAGAGAGGGGTGAGGAATGGATACTGTCTAACAGTCTCTGATTTCAACACTAACATTCCATCTTCTGAAATTCTGAGATTCTAACATCCTTGTTTTAGAATTCTAAGTTTCCAACATTCCTCATTCTAGGATCCTAGGAGTGGAATTTTCCATTTTCTAATATACTAAGCCTTACAGCTATCTTAGATGCGATCTGACTCCTGTGTGACTGTGGAGCACCCAGGGACGTGGTTTTAGAGTCTACCTAATATGTTAAGGACAAGGAAACCTCTGAGTCTACCTAATATGTTAAGGACAAGGAAACCTCTGGACAGTGGTATATTGGGGAATTTTTTTTTTTTTTTTGAGACGGAGTCTGGCTCTGTCACCCAGGCTAGAGTGCAATGGCACGATCTCGGCTCACTGCAAGCTCTGCGTCCTGGGTTGACGCCATTCTCCTGCCTCAGCCTCCCGAGTAGCTGGGACTACAGGAGCTCGCCACCACACCCAGCTAATTTTTTTTTTTTTTTTTTTATTTGAGACGGAGTTTCGCTCTGTCGCCCAGGCTGGAGTGCAGTGGCGCGATCTCGACTCACTGCAAGCTCCGCCTCCCGGGTTCACGCCATTCTCCTGCCTCAGCCTCCCGTGTAGCTGGGACTACAGGCACGCGCCACCATGCCCGGCTAATTTTTGTATTTTTAGTAGAGATGGGGTTTCACCGTGTTAGCCAGGATGGTCTCGATCTCCTGACCTGGTGATCCACCCACCTTGGCCTCCCAAAGTGCTGGGATTACAGGCGTGAGCCACCGCACCCAGCCAGGGGGAATGTTCTATAACCAGCTCTGTAAAGGAAAAGCACTGATGTGTGGTAGTCACCAATTTCTGTGGTGTAAATACTCCCACCATGGTTGATTTCAAGCCACCAGTGGTTTAATAACCAGCTCATAAATCTCCTAAATATTTTACAGTTGACTCTCATGAGCTGATTGGAGTCAGCTGGAACATACCACTGCCTCTAGACTAAGGTCAGCAGATTTAGCAAATACAGACTGCCCCAGTTCATTGAATTTTAGATAAATGAAATAAATCTATAAGGTTAAGTATGTCCCCAGAACTGCATGGAACATGCTTAATCTAAACAATGATTTGTTGTTCACCTGAAATTCAAATTTAGCTGGGTGTCCTGTATTTCATCTGGCAACCCTACTTCAGACCCAGGTGTAAGGTACATGGATGTGCTTTGGTCAAGGAATAGGCCAAGGCAGAGATCCATGCCTGCATGACTCAGTGGGTTTGGTGCACAGGCACACACCTCCACTTGTTATATAACCTGTTTGTGTAAGTTCATACTTGGTCTGAGCCACTGTTGTCTGTAAAAGGTAATTGTCCTGCTAATGCTGTACAGGGGCTCTTGGGGTTCGGCTCAGCTCAACATGGCTTGACATGGTGGGCACACTGGCGCCCAGTAAGAGAGAGAGAGAGCCAAAGCTGTCCGTTTTGCAGATGGACAGGAAGGAGCCAGGACACAGCTCAGCTTGCTCACGCCCAGAGAGAGAAAAAGTTAAGCTGCTGACCCTGAAGGCAAGGGAGAGCAGGCTGCACAGCTGTGTGTGGAAGCCACGGGCTCAAGCAGCCAAGGCAGGGCGGACAGTGTGAGAGAGCTAGTGTAAGCTGTTGATGAGAGCTGTTGCTGAATAAAACCATATTCACCTGCCTATGGGCCCTGAGTGTTCTTTCTGTCCATCTA